TACATGCCCCTTACCCACCCAATGACTGACTGATAATGGGATGTGGAAGATGGTCTCTTTGTCCCAAAGTGGAATAAACTCTGCTGTGCAATTGGCATCCATTTCTCCCCAAGCAATCAGGCTGAAGCTAGACACCAGCTGAGACCACATTCTCCTGCAATGGTTTCCTGACACTCTGTTCCAAGAGAGTGCTAACTCAGTAAGACATGTGCACCTGAAGCTGCCTCTAGGCACTCCAGCCCAAAACAAATGTGAATGCTGCATTTCTACAATACTATTTTTACCCTATTACATTAGTAATATCAAATGTAAGAGGCATCAAGACACCAAAAGTGACCAGGAAGCCACACGTTACTTAGGTTACTTAGCACTAGTCAACATATAAACTGAGAAAACGATAAAAGCAATGGTTGTTTTCTCTAAAAGGGTATCCCAATTGTGTAAAGATAATATTTAGTGAAAGAGAAAGAGAGAAATAAGCAAAGAGAGAGAGTGACTATAAAATACTATAAAATGTTCAGGTCATTAAATTTTCCTTTTTTGATCATTTAAAAATATTGCTTAATTTTGAAACTTATGAGGCTACATTTTAACAGATATAAACAATGTAATAATGAGGATTAAATGCATAGTGATCACATTTGAAATGTTTAAAAATGTGAAAGTTTCTCTTAATACATATTTTAGTGATGTCTATGTCTTTATAAATTAGGAAACAGAGAGAAAGGGTAACAATGGTTGAAGTAATAAAAGCTTTCTACATAATTTTAAGGAAGTTTGGAATTTAAAAATCAGCCTGGTACAGTGGCTCACACCTGTAATCCCAGCATTTTGGGGGAGGTAGGAGGATCACTTGAGTGCAGGGGTTCAAGACCAGCCTGGGCAACATATTAAGACCTCATCTCTACAAAATCTGAAGAAAATTAGCTGGACATGGTGGCACATGCCTGTAGTCCCAGCTACTTGGGAGGCTGAGTTGGGAGGATCCCTTTAGCCCAGGAGTTCAAGGCTGCAGTGAGCTAAGATTATGCCACGGTACTCCAGCCTTGGGGGCAGAGTGAGACCCTGTCTCCAAATTTTTTTTTAAATCTCCTCTGTTACAGGATATCATTGCTACCTTCTAGCTTTTAATTTGCATATAAATTTATTATAGCATAGCAGCTCACTAATATGCATTTTCCCCCAAACAGTAATTATTCAGGCAAATCTTTAATTAGATCAAGGCAAAATAAATATTCATACATTCTAATTTTGAATTGTTGGAACCTTCTATTATAATTTTAAAATGATAAGTTCCCATTACAATATCAATTCCTTTGTCTATTGGTTTTAAAAAGACAAGCACATCATTTTATTTGATAGCAACCTGCACATATGAAACTATTTCAGTATTTGTTTTTTGTTAAAGTATAGAGCATTTATATTCTCAGTTTGTTAAAGGTACTCTATAAGATTTTTTTATTTTTTAACCATGGTGCATTAGAGATAAAATCAATTACTTTCTTAACATGTATAGAAATACATAACAATTACAGTTAGCAGGACAGTTATTACCTACCAAAGTGGTACATTATTCTTTTTAGTTTCTCACTCTTCATATAGGAAATAAACATTAATTCAGTGTTTTGTTTCCAACAGTACCCTAGAGCAGTTTCTGCTTGTTATCCTGGTACGTATTACCTAACCCTCATTAGTATAAACACAAAGATGTATTTGCAAAAGTAGTTTTATTTTCGAGTTCTTCAGTAGGGTCATGATAATAACTCACAGAATTCTACCACAAGAACTGGGATAGCAAAGTTGGGTCATAGGCAGTTAAGTAATTGGCCTCAGATAGTTATCCTAAAGCTGGAAATTTTTGCAAAGTTATTGTTGGTCCAAAGAAAAAGCTGAAACATTATCCTTAATTGTGATATAAATGTTAAACTCCATGTTAACAAGGAGCCCTTTGCCTTAAGACTGCCTCTACAAACTAGGTCAGAACACAAAAATCCCCCAAGTTAGAGATTACTTTTGTTGTTTTGTTGTTTGTTTGTTTTTTTTACTGTGCTAAATTGAAATTTATTGTCAAATACATAATTTTTAATAGATATTTTATCTTTTCATTTAAAATTAATAAATAGATATTTAATAAATATATATTGTTAAAGAGAAGTCACTTATTTGTCTAGACTATAATTTATAATATCAGGGGGATGATTCATCAGATATTTCCCTGAGAATAGATTTCAATTAAGGAATTAGAGATTGAGAAGGAGAGATTTGCATGAATTTGGATGTCTGGAGAGGGGAGAACTTAGAAAGTGGAGGTTACTTCAGATATTTGCCCTGTTTCACAGTCTTGTCCACGTGGGTCTGTTTGCATTCTGTTTTGGTGGACAGGAATAATGCAGCAGCATCTCTAAGCAGAGTGTTAGAACATTAGCCGTCCACAATCCTAAATGTAGGACATTGACGATACAATTATCCTTTGCAGTACTGTTGCCTTCTAGTATGGAACTAAGTCACATATAATGCTGGTTAGTCATTTATTATATTTGATGTCATGTAGCAGAATTAGTTTAAGAAATCATTGGAAAAACACCTGACGTGTGCATATGTTTTATAGTGTTTAAGGTTGTTCTAAAGATAATAGACAAAGACCAGTCTTTAACTTCATTGGAGAAAAAGGTTGACTTTTGGATTTAATTACAATTTAGTTCTAGATTCCAGATCAGATTTTTTTTATGTTGAAAAACACCATTTCACCATGCAAGGCCTCTATTGTCAGCTTTGTACTTCCATAGATTTGGCCATGCTGAGGTTAAAATGCATGTTAGACATCAATATGGAGATATCAGGCACACAGCCGAATGGAGTCTGAAGCTCAGAGAGAGATCAGAGTTGGAAATACATATGCTGAAATATGTAAATCTTCAGCAAATATAAAAGGCATTTAAAGGCCCAGGGTGAGATAAGTTTACTTGAAGAAGAAGGAATCTACTGAAAAATTTGAACAATTCAAGAATGATTATCTAGGAACTTCATTATTTGGAGGTCAAGTAGAGGAGAAAGAAGGAGTCACTAAGAAAGTAATATAAAAACCACTGGAGCATATTATCATGGAGACCAAGAGAGCGGAGTGTTTCAAGAAGGGGAGAGGAGGTCAGCTGCATCATCTGTGGCTAAAATATGATGGTAGAAGCATCATCATTGATTTTGATAACATGGGGTTTTGTAGGTGAATTTGGTGAGACTTTTCAGAAGTGTGGCAGATACACATCAGATTGGTGAGTACTGAAGCATGAGTGGTAGGAGAAACAGAGGAAAGCAGATGAAGTCAGTTTGGCTTTGAAACAGAAGAAAATAGTTGCTGGAGAGAATATGAAGTCAAAGAAATAAGTGACTCTAAAAGGGATGGTGGTGGGTAGCAGAAAAGTGGATTGGTCAGTGAAAGTCATTATGAAGTAGTAGAATTTTTAAATGTATTTGAGTCAATGAAAAGGATAGAGGAATATAGTCAGAGTGAGATATGTATTATAAAGAAGATGAAGGAGGCGGGATATTTTTCTAAGTGAATGTTAGGACTAGGGTATCATTATGGGAGTGGGAAGCTGTCAAGTAACGTAAGAAAAGCTTACTGGAGGCGACAAAGTCAAGGAATCAGATGTCGGCATATTGGGTGGGTCATTCCCCGGATGCTGATGTAACACAGAAGGATGACAGAGAAGATACTTCAATAGATCTTCAAGGATCTTCAATGAATGACCCAAGTTTTATAAATGACACTAGAGGAAAAAATGGCGGCTAGCATACTTGGATGGCATAAGTAGTTTTTTGTTTTTGTTTTGTTTTGTTTTGCTTTGAGACAGGGTCTCACTCTGTTGCCCATGCTGGAGTGCAGTGGCACGAACATGGCTTAAGTAGCAGCCTGGCCTCCTGTGCTCAAGAAATCCTCCCACCTCAGCCTCCCAAGTAGCTGAGAGTACAGACACACACCACCATGCCTGTCAGTTTGGGTTTTTAATAGAACTAAATGAATTACAAATGGGAAAAGTAGAGTGAAAACACTCATCTTCACCTCCTGGACCTGAGGTACACAGAGTGTAAAAGAAAATTTAAAAAGCACTCACTAGGGAGAGCTAGTAAAACAATGATGTGCTCAGGGTACATTCACACTTGAGTTATGGCAAGGGGAAGGACATATTTTTAAAAGACATTGAGGGTAGAGGAACATTTAGTGATCATAGACATGGGCTTCTGGCAGTAACAAAGTGTTTAGAATGGAGTGGAGATGTGAATGAGGGGATGCACACAGAACGCACAGGGGATGAAAGTCTGAGTCATAGTGAGTGTTATGATCCTGGAGGTCTGGTTGCTAGTGACACAAGGATGTGGGGCAAGATGAAACTAATCCCGAGAGCATCCTGAGCAGAAATAAGACTGATCAGTTCTGTCTGTGTGCCTGAAAAGTTATCTGATGTAGATTTGGTGCTCTCTATGGGAGTACGTGGGGATGCCATTGCCCTGGAACTACTGTTTCTGGTGAAGGATGCTGAAGCTTTGTGGATTCTTCTTCTAATTTGCCTCACTCTTGAGTCCTACCCAATCAGTACATTTTCGGAGATGGAAACTTTGTCAGTATTATATCAGCAAACATGAACACCTTGTGCTTGCTCAGAGTGGGTAAAAGCTCTCAACCTTGCCAAGATGTGCTTCAAACTTGATTGCTATGGTAATTTTCTTGTGCTTAATGACAGGGCAAGGAGTAAAGGGAAGAAATTTTCACTGAGTATCTAGATGTGCTGAACTCTGGAAACCCTTGCCTCATTTATTGTGGCTTCAATCTACTCTTCTGCTCATTTTGTAAGCAAGAGTCTCAACTCTAATGCTAGCAATACTTAACTGCAGGAAACGACTATTATAACTCATGTCATTATACCCACGTCTTGAAAACTACCATATTAAAGGGAAAAAGTACCGGCTCGGGGAGGCTACTTTATTAATATCACATTACATTTAAGTCAAAGTAATGCTGCTTTTGGAATTTAGATTTCTTGCATCCAAATCTTTTTGAAGGTTAGGAAGCCATGTAGCATACAAATGAAGGTGAACTACATTATCTATCGCCAAAGTTAGACTGATTTATAACCAAATACTATGTCTGTTATACTATTCTTTTAGTATACGTTAAAGTATAGAGTTAAAGCTTGAGGAGATGCTGAGAGGAATGTTATCATGAAAATAAAATCTGGCTAGTTATTAAGGTGCTTCAAAATTAAATTTTCACCATGGTTTGGGTTTGACCTTAAATTTGTAGGCTAATGGATTTCATCTTGTGATTATCTCAAATATCTGGTGAACAGCTACTTTGTGGGAAGCTGTACCTACAGAGACAGATTTATTGTTTAGTGGAGACAATATCAAATATCACATACTTGCTGACTTGAATGAGCTGACGATCTTGTAAAACATACAATCAATTGTCAATTAGAATGTGCTAATCATCGGCATTGGAACAACAGGGAAACTAAACGTGGGGGCAGGGTATAAGGGCTCTTAAATAAATGCATATCTAAGCACCAATAAATAATTTTTACAGATACCTTGCATAAAATCAGCATTTCAGTTTTTTTAAATTTACTATTAAAAATGCCTGTATAGAAAATCAGATTATTTTGTGATCTCTTAAATGGCAGCAAGTTAATTAAAAGTTCAGTGTATTCAATTGTCATCTTTTTGGAAGAGATTGGATTTTTAATTAATAAATTAACACATTAAATATAACTTTTCTTAATATAAATTGTTAAAATAAATTAAAATTTAAAATATGGTATTGTTTCTCCTATGCTGATGTAAATTTTCTTAATATAAATTGTTAAAATAAATTAATAAAAATTTAAAGTATGGTATTGTTTCTCCTATGCTGTTTCAGTGGGTACATTTATTTCCATGTCTTCTGTAAATATAAGAAAAATAAATAAAATTTAAAAGTATATTTGATAACTTGCAATATTTGATCCTGCAAAAGTCTTGGGAAAATAAAAATAAAAAGAGGAACTATTTTCTTCATATTCAATAATGTATTGAAATGACTTTAACTCAGCTCACCTTTTATCTGATATTGTTCCCTAAGATTTTAACTGCTTTTAGGAGTTGAAATGGCTCATTCATCCAACAAACCTTTCTTTTTCACCTACTGTATACAAAGTCCCACATGACCTCTCAATATGTTATCAAGATAAAGCAGACAGGGCACCCAGCCACAGAATCTTACAAATATACCTTACCAATTGCAAGTTAAATACTACATTGTAGGAAAGAATTGTCTTCTGAAATATTATAGGTTAGTAATTTATTGGCCATCCAGAAATGATCATGGTCCCTTATTTATCCAGAATTTTCCTGGACCAGATTTCTCCTCTATATAATAGGAAAAGTCTATTGGATGCAGTTCACTAGCTGAAGTGAATAAAGTTCAAATAATACATATTTCTTATATAATATGTTCTAAAATCCTCAATAACAACATACTGAACTCTTACTAATGCCAAAGCAAGAATAATATCTAATTCCATTTAAAGCATAGAAACCAGGAAATGGAGATCAATATATTTTAATCACTTTTTTCATTATGTAATCAAATCAAATACTATCATTGCATTATGTATATGCGAATATATGTTTTAACGAATTTTGTTAATTCAAATTTTAATATAACATTTCACCTTTTATAATTACTGAACAGAATTATTGTCAGGTTTTTGTTTGTGTTAACTTGTACATCTTAGGAGTATCAACCTTTTTTTTCCTTTTTTAAGTAAAAATAATGAATGGCTTTACCTATTTTGCACGCGTGGCTGTAAAAAAAGAAGTAAAGAAAAAGCAAGGAAAGAGGAAAAGTTTTAAAAAACGGGAAGGAAAAAGAGAAAATGAACAAATTAGTAGAACGAAGTACGGATTTAGTGTGTATATGTATGTGTATAGAGATGGGCTCTTCTGAGTTCTACTCTTCTGCCCAGTTGGATCTTAAGTCTAATCCTTATCATTATCATTAGTCCATGCAGGGTGGGCTTTTATGTGTTTAGTTTATTATTTTTACTATTGTGATAAGCATCCAAGAACCCTCCACATCCACAAAATAGTAGGACTTTTAAAATACATATATAAAATGAAATATATAGCTACTCCCTGAAATATATTCCTGCTCCTTGATGAGTTTTTCCAAATATTTTTAATTTCTTTTCCTTTTATTATTTTATAGTTTGAAACTATGATTTTCAGTGTATACCTTTGGAAAATATTCACTCTTTTTGTATAATTAATACAGCAGGTGCAGCTGTTTTCTTTTTCTGTCTCCTTAAATCTATGGAGTGCAGCTTGGAGTGGAGGAAGAATTTGATAGGGCAGAGCCCTGTCTCTGCAGATTTTTGAAGGTGCTCGTGTATTCAGTTAGGGAAGAAACAACTTCCAGATCTGTGCTAATTACTCTGCTCTCTCTCTCTCTGCCCCCTGCCTGCATCTTTCTCCACTTCTCTCTATATTTTTTCTTTTTCTTATTTATTCTTGTTATGTATCTTTTCTACAAGTTCTTCTCTTTCCCCAGTCATCTTCCAACTTGTGAGTGAGATGGGGAGGATAAATATTAAGAAAGCAGAGGGTAGAATGGTGATTACCAGAGGCTAGGGAGTTGAGTGGAATGGGGAGATGGTGGTCAAATAATACAAAATTTCAGTTAGACAGGAAGAATGAATTTTTTGTGATGCACAACATAGCGACTGTAGTTAATAGTGGTGTATTGTATATTTCAAAATTGCTAAGAGAGTAAATTTCAAATGTTGACACCACACACACAGACACACACGCACACACACACAGAATTCTGATGGTGAGTAAAACCTACTTTTCAATCCTCTTCTTCCCTTTCACAAAGTTGCAGCAAAAGGGATGGGATAGTGGTTACATAATTTACAACATTTATAATTTGGCTCTAAGTCATGAGTTATATTAATACATCTCTAAACTCTCACTTTAGAACTGATGTTGAATTTCTAAATAAAAGATAAAATATGACATTTATTTCATGAGAGTTGAGAATTTTGATTTTCATGATTGAAATTATCACACCAGGAAATTATCACACCAAGAAGATATTTTTAAAAATTCTTTCATTGACAAAAAGAAGAGCTTCTCTTTATGTCAGCTGGGAACATGCTTGCATAGTACAGGCTTCTCTTATGAAAGAAAATTTATTAAAGCTCTTTCCCCTTTTATTTTTCCCACAGATAGCTGGCACATGCCATAGAAAAGAACAAGAAGTCATTCTCAATGTTCTGTTACTTATTGCCCACCATATAAGCAGCTCCTCAAAATTAGGGACCCTAACTAGAATTTCAGGAAAAACCTTTAAATATCTTTTATTTGAAGCAGAGGCTGTCAACTACTCTAGTAACAAGATAAGCTCACTTAACTGGCAAAGTATGAAGATAAAATTATCCTACTAGGATGTGCTTTATAAATGTCATGATAAAATGCTCTTTGATGCACTAATTAATTGGTACATAATTGGGTAGTTTTGTTCCACAGTCAAGAATCAATTATAAAACGTTCCCTATATATCTCCCCATCTTTTTTTTTTTTTAATTTGAGATTGTCAATAACCACGCCTCTTCTTTAACAATTTAGGGACGGGAAGAAATGAGGCTCTTCTGCTTCATAAAGTTAGTACAATGGGAGAATAAGGGGATCACCATTTTGCTCTTTTCATGAGACAGCAAAATTTCTCTATGGTTTGTACTTCTTCGACTGCCTTGCCAAGCATTTTTAAAGTAGAATCTCATACCTTAAGACTGTTTTTTCAACACTTTAAAGACACCATGGAGAAACTTGTAGGTATGCCTGTAAGCTGTATCTCTTTAATATTTGAACACTAAGAATCAAAGTATTACTACTAAGCCACTTACTGTTGTAGGGCTTTGTTTACTACTCCACATAGGTGAATACACATCAAACTACAACAATGTATTTAAGTACTTTTCTTTTGACTAGTGCATTCTGTTCTGGTGTTATAAAAATCCTGGCAGTTGTATGTCAATTGTCTTCTATCTCACGTTAAAAGATTTTATGAGAATCACTCAAATTACCTTCCGTTCATTATCTTTACCTGTTCAAAAATAACTTAAATTTCATTTGTGGTATCTTTAAGCAATATGTTATTGATAAAGGGGTGCATTAGAAATGACATCATCTGGCAACTAGAACAAAGAGTGCTATGTCTACACAAAGAATACAAATTTATGGTTATGTCATGAAATCTGGTTTTGACCAGCTGCTCTTTTTAAATACCAAATTTTATAAAGAAATAATAATTTTGTCTAATATTGTACAACAATAGCTGGTTGTATATAGAATTTACTCTCTATGGAAGATTTAGTAAGCACTCATTTAGGAAGAAAACCTATGTTTTAAAACTTGAAACATGATATAATGAAAAGAACGTGGGCACTGCAATCACATAGAGTTGGGTTCAAGTTCTAGATAAGAACCTGTCTTAGCCATCAAGGAAATGAGAATTTTCACTAGGCCTATGTAAATGTACTCATCTTCAATATGGGTACTCATCTACGCATACATATGAGTCAGCTAGACTCAGCAAGGTTTGAGGAAAACCAGCCAGCAGAATTGTTACCACATTCAGCTACACATGAAACACGTTTATTTGTCTTTTTCACTATGGCATTGTTGCTATTAGCCATCAGTAAGTTAATGATTGTGTTAATTGTTATATACCCACCTTTGGGCTGTTAATGCAGCTATTACAAAAAATATGGTATATTTAAATGTACTATCATAAAAATATAAAATATATTCTTAAATGGAAAAAAGTTAAAAGCTATAAAGTATTATTTGATTTTTGTTAACAAAAGAAAAACATGTTTATAATTGCAAGTAAATCTTTAGTAAGACATAGGAACAATGTATACCAAACTCTTAACAATGGTCACCTCTGTGGAAGGGAGTGGATGGAGATGAGGATGTGGTGGAGGTGGGCGTGCATGGAGGGAAACGTCATATTATGTTGTGTGCAATTCTATATTGCTTGGATTTGTTTTTAGGGTAAAAATATATTCATTTGTTGCTTCTGTAAGTAAAATATAAAGAATATAATTGAAAATCACTATAGAACTTTTTTTTAAAGGAGCTAAAGTTCTTTAAAGACTGCCTATCTGTCTACCAGATCCACTAAATTTTGATTCTTTCTAGGCTCTTACTTTCTTAACCAAAGAAAAACATGTTTTTTAGACACAGTGGGCCTGCAGTGCTCACAATGTAATCAAGTTATTACACGCTAGGGAAGAAAACTCATACCACATGGTATATATGTAATAGAACCCCAAAGAATGACCTAGAAAATGATCATAGGATGTCATTAATACCTGGGGGATGGGACAGGGACATTTCCTGTGAGGAGGACAAGCTTCATTACTAGAGTGATAAGCCAGAATCAGACATTTGAGGAAAGGAAAAAAACTTATGGGAAAAAGATAGAGATAACATTTAAGGTGTATTCAGGGGACAGAGACCCGGGCAGATGAAATGCAAAACAAGTGAAACATTCTGGGAAAGATAAGGGGAGAAAAGCAAATTGTGGAAATTGTGAATGGACTTGTAAACCAGACGTTAGAATTTGAGTTGCCAGAGAAGGTGACAGGCATTTAAATTAGATGCAGTACATTGAGATGACAGAAAAATATTCAGTAGTAGAATTGGGAATGACAACTGTGTGCATTAAAATTCTTAAAAAAAAAAAAAAGAAACTCACCTCGAAAACAAAACTGGAATGTACTAAAATGATTAGGGTACAGCAAACCAAGAACTAAACTTTGCCCCTCTCTTGTTTCTCTGGGTGTATCTGCATCATTCTTTTCTTTCTCTCTGCAGATGAGCTTTCATGAACTCTCAGTCCACACTGCCATAGATGGTCATTCCCACAGCTCCTGCTCTGCATGGTGTAGCCCCATAGACAGAGGTACTGGACTCCCTGTCACCTAATCTCTCTCATTAACCCTGATTTTTTTAATTTTACTTTTCAGATGCAACAACTGTTCCATGAAAATTATGAACACAATCGGAAGGGTTACATCCAAGACCTTCACAATAGCAAAATCCATGCAGCCATAACACTTCATCCCAACAAAAGGCCTGCATACCAATACAGGCTGCATAATTACATGCTCAGCCGCAAAATTTCTGAACTTCGCTACCGCACCATCCAGCTCCACAGGGAAAGTGCCCTGATGAGCAAGCTCAGTAACACAGAAGTGAGCAAAGAGGACCAGCAGCTGGGAGTGATACCTTCTTTCAACCACTTCCAGCCTCGGGAGAGAAATGAAGTGATAGAATGGGAGTTCCTGACAGGGAAGCTTCTATACTCAGCAGCTGAGAACCAGCCCCCTCGACAGAGCCTCAGTAGCATTTTAAGAACAGCACTGGATGATACCGTCCTACAGGTGATGGAGATGATCAATGAGAATGCCAAGAGCAGAGGACGGCTCATTGACTTCAAGGAAATTCAGTATGGCTACCGCAGAGTTAACCCCATGCACGGGGTGGAGTACATTTTGGATTTACTCCTTTTATACAAAAGACACAAGGGAAGGAAACTGACTGTGCCAGTGAGACGTCATGCCTATCTTCAGCAGTTGTTCAGCAAGCCTTTCTTCAGAGAGACCGAAGAGCTAGATGTCAACAGTCTTGTGGAGAGTATTAACAGTGAAACTCAGTCATTCTCCTTTATATCTAATTCTTTAAAGATATTATCTTCTTTTCAAGGTGCCAAAGAAATGGGAGGGCACAATGAAAAGAAAGTACACATTCTCGTTCCTCTCATCGGAAGGTATGACATTTTCTTGAGATTCATGGAGAACTTTGAAAACATGTGTCTTATCCCAAAGCAGAATGTAAAGTTGGTCATTATCCTTTTCAGTAGGGATTCTGGCCAAGACTCCAGCAAGCATATTGAGCTGATAAAAGGGTACCAGAACAAGTACCCCAAAGCAGAAATGACCCTGATCCCAATGAAGGGAGAGTTTTCCAGAGGTCTTGGTCTTGAAATGGCTTCTGCCCAGTTTGACAATGACACTTTGCTGCTATTTTGTGATGTTGACTTGATCTTCAGAGAAGATTTTCTCCAACGATGTAGAGACAATACAATTCAGGGACAACAGGTGTACTATCCCATCATCTTTAGCCAGTATGACCCAAAGGTAACAAACGGGGGAAATCCTCCCACTGATGATTACTTCATATTCTCAAAAAAGACTGGATTTTGGAGAGACTATGGATATGGCATCACCTGTATTTACAAAAGTGATCTTCTAGGTGCAGGTGGATTTGATACCTCAATACAAGGCTGGGGACTAGAAGATGTAGATCTCTACAATAAAGTCATTCTATCTGGCTTAAGGCCATTCAGAAGCCAAGAAGTAGGAGTGGTGCATATTTTCCATCCAGTTCATTGTGATCCTAACTTGGACCCTAAGCAGTATAAGATGTGCTTAGGATCCAAGGCAAGTACTTTCGCCTCAACCATGCAACTGGCTGAACTCTGGCTTGAAAAACATTTAGGTGTCAGGTACAATCGAACTCTCTCCTGACAGTCCAGGCAACACATTTTGCCTTTTTTAAGGGGAGTTTACCTCATTGTTGGTTGTTGTTATTTTTATTGTATTATTGTTATTTTATTATTATTATTGTTATAATTTTATTTTGTTGTCCTGGTCTTAAACTACTCTTGGTTGTCTTCCTAAGGGTGTTTGTTGACCTCAAGCAAGAAGAGTCTGCAGTTCACTGATGTTTCAGATTTCTACTGAAGTCAATATGTTATTACTTTTATATAACTTTATTTGAGATTGAGTTAAATCATAGCAATCAAATGACTTTTGAAACGCATTCATCACAAGAGACAGCTTAGAAGAATGTTCTCTTGGGGCTTAAAGATGCAATATCGACTTTTATTTGGTTTCTCAAATTCAATGTGATACAAATATTTACTGGTGAAAGGTACCACAAAAGTGCTTTATGCTTCCTATGGGGAAGGGACTCTGTAACATAAACTTGAGTTTTGTAATTTATACAAGGACTTAAATATATAAACAATAATTTTCTTCATCTTTAGAATTTTTAAAGTAAATGAATACCTATGATTGTATGTTTATTTTTTAAAAAAAGTTTTAAAAATTGAGGAGTTTTGTTCCACAAGCAACCGGTACTGGCTACCCTGGTCTTATGACAATTATGAGCTCCTCACAACTGTCTGCTATAAATGCGAATGAACTTTATTTTCTCAAGGAAATATGATTTAATTAAATATTCATGTACATTTTAGAAGCTTTATGAAACAATGTCCTTCATTTGCTGGCAAGAAGATAAAATATGACAGAACCTGTTTATTTAAAATAAAACACAGGTATAGCAGTATTCTTTTTCAAAAACACTGACAAGGTTTTGTTGTTTCCTTTTATTCACACTT